CTAATCTTGCTCTTATTTAAAACTAAATTTTTCTTTTACCGTAGGCTCTTTTTTTGCCTCAACTTTGACTTTTAAAGGTATTACAGGCCAGGCGGGTGGCTCACACCTAAATCCCAGCATTTTGGGAGGCCGAGGCAGGAGGATCGCCTGAGCCCAGGAGTTTCAGATCAGCCTGGGCAACATAGTGAGACTCCCTCTGTACAAAATATTTAAAAATTAGCCGGGTGTGGTAGCGCGCACCTGTGGTCCCAATTACTCGGGAGGCTGAGGTGGGAGGACGCCGCTGCACTCCAGCCCGGGCAACGCAGCAAGACCCTGTCCCCCGAGCCCCCTAAATACAATTACATTAAAATGTCATTTGATGTCACTCACTAATGAGGTTTTTGGTTCCTCTTTAAGCTTCGCGCCCCAGGCGAGTGCGCCCGGTCAAGGTTAAAACCCTCGTTTACGCCCAGAGGCGCCTTCCTCAGCCTTGGGCCGCAGTCTCCCACCAGCACCTTCGGAGGCTGCCGGCGCCCGGATGCCCGGACCCCGGGGAACGACTCCCGCGCCCCCAGCCCCCGCCCGCACACACCTGGATCGGCAGATCGCAGAGCAGCGGGTCCTGCACCACCATAGCCAGACCCTCCTGGAACACGTCCATGGCCTCGGAGTGCGGCAGCGCCTCTTCTTCGTCCTCATCTTCCTCTTGCGCCTCGGGCCCACCCGCGGCCTCCGTCTCCTCCAGGGCCGCCCCTCTCAGCCGGGCTCTGCCCGCACTGCCAGCCCGCACTAGGGAGGCCAAGCGCGCACGCGCAGGAACTGCGGCCCGCCCCAGCGAGGCCGCCCAGCCACTGGCGCGCCGGGGGGGGTGGGGCGGCTGCAGTGACCAATGACAAGTGCGAGACAGCCTGCAGCAGGGCCGGGAGCGCAGAATCGCCCTGTCTATTGGTTGGTTGGTGTGGCGGGAAGGCTGCCAGGACCAATGTGAGCTCGAGGCGGGCGGCGCATCGGCGCTGAGCGGCAGTGGGAGCTGCCGGGAGTTGGAGCCTGCGGAGTTCGAGACCATGCTGCTGTTCTGCCCCGGCTGCGGGAACGGGCTGATCGTGGAGGAGGGACAACGCTGCCACCGCTTCGCCTGCAACACGTGCCCCTACGTGCACAACATCACCCGCAAGGTGGGACCCGAAGGCCGGCGCTGGGCGCGGGCTTACTTGGAGTCTGAAGTGTTGTTTTTGTTAGGTAACAAATCGGAAGTACCCAAAACTGAAAGAAGTGGATGATGTGCTTGGTGGAGCAGCTGCCTGGGAGAATGTTGACTCTACTGCAGGTAAGAGGGAAAACTGTTTCTGTTGCTAAACTAAATGTGGTCACTTCTTTTTTCTCATTGCCAGAGTCGTGTCCCAAATGCGAACATCCTCGTGCTTACTTCATGCAGCTTCAGACCCGCTCTGCAGATGAGCCGATGACCACCTTCTACAAGTGCTGCAATGCTCAGTGTGGACACCGCTGGAGGGATTAGGGCCAGGATGGCCCAGCTGCCCTAGTGTGTGCTTGCCTTGTCCCTCGGGGTAGATGCTTAGCTGGCAGTATGAGTTGTGTGTCCTGAGGGTCTTTGCTAGTGTGGTGGAAAGATAAACCTTTTGAGGTGAAGAGCCAGGGGGTCAGGAAATATGGCCTATCTGCCAGGCAGGGTGGATGAAGTCATGAATGTCTGGGAGTTTTTCTGTGTGGGGAGGAGACAGAGACCCATAACTAAATATGCTCTGTGTAAAGTCCTATTCTTTCATCTTCCACTTTATTGGCAGTTGACATTCCCTTACTCCCAATCAACACTCTTAAATATTTGTACTGTTTGTAAAACTTAGTACATGTCCCTAAATATTTAACTGTTACTTGTAAACTTGTGTAATTTATTATTTATTTTAATCAAAATTCTGAATATTTCATTTAAATGAAAGTTGGAATATTGCCTTCTCAGTGTTTTAAATAGCTTAAGAGGTAGAAAGCAAACCCCAAATCACAGTGATCCCAGAATAGACTACATACTTACATTTGAACAGGCTACGAAAATGTTAATCACCGGGATTTCAATTTCTTTCTTTATTCCTATTCTTACTCCCTTATTCATTTTTTTGAACCTCCCCTGATTTGCTTCCTCGGGTTGCTTTAAATGTATAAGATACTATTTATTTATTTATTTATTTTATTTATTTATTTATTTATTTAAGACAGAGTCTTGTTCTGTCGCCCAGGCTGGAGTGCAGTGGTACGAATTCAGCTCACTGCAACCTCTGCCTTCCGGGTTCAAGGGATTCTCCTGTCTCAGCCTCCCAAGCAGCTGGGACTACAGGCATGCACCACCACACCTGGGTAATTTTGCATTTTTAGTAGAGATGGGGTTTCTCCATGTTGGTCGGGCTGGTCTCCAACTCCTGACCTCAGATAATCTGTCTGCCTCGGCCTCCTAAAGTGCTGGGATTACAGGCGTGAGCCACTGTGTCCCACCAATCTTTACATTTAATATGACTATTTTCTTATTGTTTGAACATGTTGATCAGTTCCTGATCACAATAT